GTGACCTGTGGCTGGAGAAACTGAGGCCCTCCTTCGCCTCAGGGACCCTGACACTCTTCAAGGCCAGGTCTTTGGTGGTGCCAGATACTCTCCTGTCCCTTGGTTTGCTTGTGGCTTGGTTCTTGGTGTGTGATACGTCTCTGTGTGTGTAGTTGCCACACCCTCCAGTCTCTCTCATACACACTGTTTCCCAAGCATACACTCACAAACACACCTTGTCTCAGACTCAAACACACACATGCCACACACACACCATACATCACACACTCCATGCACACACATGCATCTACACACACCCCACATGCACATCACACACACGTACTCCATGAACAACACACACACGCACACACACAGACGCACACACACACACCCCCCAACCTCTTTTATGCACTTTCCTGACCTTTGGAGACCTGGCTCCTAGATGTATCTCTGCTCAAAGTTCCCCTCCCTGCCTGGGGGCAGCTCTGGACTCTGGTCTACTTTCGGCCAGGGCACACCTAGCCCACTCCCAGGTCCACCTTCCTCCAGTCTACCCCCAGACTCCTCTAGGCCATCATCAGCCAGCGCTTCATCCTCACCTCAGCTCCCTCCCCGGTCTACCCCCACCCTCTGCCCCTGAGCCTGGACGGAAGTTCCCCAAGTCTCTCCAGCCTGCATCCCAGCCCACCGTCAGCCGGCCCCCACGCTCACCCCAGCTCACCTCCCAGTCTGCCCCTACAATCTGCTCCCAAAAAGCTCCTTTGCAGCTCAGCACCCCAGCCCCGCCCTCAGAGCCCATCAGCCGGCACCCCACCTTACCCCAGCTTGTCCCCAGCTCGAAACCCTGCCCTCGCCCCCCTCTCACCCCGCTGAGACTCCAGCCGCCCCCATCCCTCCCACCCGGCGCGCCTGCAGGGACTGCACCCCACATCTGGAGGCAACGGGGCACGGCCGCAGGCGTGGTCTGGGGGTGCGGCCTGAGGGCGGACCCCCTGAGGCCCCGCCCCACCCCAACCCCAACCGGGCGTCCCCCAGCCGCGCCCCCAGCGGGACCGAGCGTGACCCAGCTGCGGCCGGCCAGCCATGGAGACTGGAGCGCTGCGGCGCCCGCAACTTCTCCCGTTGCTGCTGCTGCTCTGCGGTAAGGGGGCGACGGCCCGCACCGGGGGCGCCGGAGGTGGTGAAGGAGGCATGATGTTTTTCAGGCCCTTCCCAGGATCAATGCCGACCTGTACTCCAGAATCTGTTGCAGAGCCCAGGCTTGACATGGAGCTTGGAAGTGCCCACTGGGAGAGAAGGAAAGGAAGGTGGGGATCGGGGACCAGGGCTAAGTGGGGCCACTCCAGCCAGGAGCCCTCAGGGCAAGGAGGTGAGCCTTGGATGCAGCCCTGCTTGGCAGACACACACAGAATCAGAATCACTCTTTTTTACAGATGGGGAGACAAAGGACCAGAAAGGTGAAGGGCCCTGCTTGGAGTCACACAGCAAATCAGGAACTAAACAGGATGAGGTCTCTGTCTTCTGGCTCCGTGCCAGTGGGGCATCTGGAGGGTGGCACGGTCAAGCTTCAGAAGGACACGGGCCTCCATTCCTGCAGAGATGGTATGGCTTCTCTTGAAGGGACGCCAGCTTCATAGTGGAATTCTTATGGCTGTCCCCTCTCCAGGTGGGTGTCCCAGAGCAGGCGGCTGCAACGAGACAGGCATGTTGGAGAGGCTGCCCCTGTGTGGGAAGGCTTTCGCAGACATGATGGGCAAGGTGGACGTCTGGAAGTGGTGCAACCTGTCCGAGTTCATCGTGTGAGTGCCACTGCTGGGCGTGGGATTTGCTCGAGCCTGGCTTTCACCCCCTCTGCTTTTGCAGGTACTATGAGAGTTTCACCAACTGCACCGAGATGGAGGCCAATGTCGTGGGCTGCTACTGGCCCAACCCCCTGGCCCAGGGCTTCATCACCGGCATCCACAGGCAGTTCTTCTCCAACTGCACCGTGGACAGGGTCCACTTGGAGGACCCCCCAGACGAGGTTCTCATCCCGCTGATCGTTATACCCGTCGTTCTGACTGTCGCCATGGCTGGCCTGGTGGTGTGGCGCAGCAAACGCACCGACACGCTGCTGTGAGGGTCCCGGTGAGATGGAGTGGGTCACACCTGGCAAGCTGGAAGAAAGTTCCCTGGGGATGGGAGAGCGGGTGGGTGCTGCCAATCTCCAGCTACTGTGGCCACACCCCACCTGGTCATGGGCAGACCCCTCCCTTCCTGGGCTGACCTGCTCCCTCGAGGCCAGCCTGCTCCCTGGCTGAGGCTCAGGCTATCCGCCCAAGCTCTTTGCTCATTCTAGGGCCAGTGGAGGAAAATGTGATAAGGCCAGAGCTTGTGTGCTGGGCACAGAAATCACCTGCTGCATCCTGTGCTCCGCAGGCTGGGCCGGAGCCTCTGCCCGCAGGTTTCTATGCTGTTTCTTAGCACAGAATCCAGCCTAGCCTTAGCCGCAGTCTAGGCCCTGCTTGGACTAGGACTCCTTGCTTGACCCCATCTCTGGTTCCTGCCCTGGCTCCTGCACCAGCCCCAGCTCCTGCCTACATCCAGGCAGAAAGATAGGCAGGGGCTCTTGGAAGACGTTCCGTGCTGTGACCTCCGAGCCCTCCTGGTGGGAAGACAGCTGGAAAGGCTGGGAGGAGAAGGGAGGGGCTGGGGGTTCCCAGGAGCCATGCGTGGCCTGCAGAGTCCATTCCATCATGATGCTGTGCCCGCTATGGGCTGTGTCCATGACCAGAGGCTGGAGTGGGGGTGTGTTAGAGCCCCTCACCGGGACTTGCTGTGCGGATGGGGCCTGGGCCTCCTTCCTACAGGGGCTCCTCTGTGGGTGAGGGGCCCTCTGGAATGGCATCCCATGAGCTTGTGGCCTCTATCTGCTACCATCTGTGTTTTATCTGAGTAAAGTTACCTTACTTCTGGAATTTCCTGTTTTGTTTCATGTTATTCAGAGAGA